TTCTCCTGCCTCAGCCTCCCGAGTAGCTGGGATTATAGGCACACGCCAACAAGCCTAATTTTTGTATTTTCAGTAGAGACGGGGTTTCACCATGTTGGTCAGGCTGGTCTCGAACTCCTGACCTCGTGATCTGCCCGCCTCGGCCTCCCAAAGTTCTGGGATTACAGGCGTGAGCCACCGCGCCCGGTTTATTTATTTATTTTAGCCAACAGCACTCGGTGTTCCCAGACGGTCTCCCAAGTACTAACCAGGCCCGACCCTGCTTAGCTTCTGAGATCCCGACTCAATTTTTTTTTTTTTTTTTTGAGACGGAGTCTCGTTCTGTCGCCCCAGGCTGGAGTGCAGTGTCGCGATCTCGGCTCACTGCAAGCTCCGCCTCCCAGGTTCAAGCGATTCTCCTGCCTCAGCCTCCCGAGTAGCTGGGACTACAGGCGCCCGCCACCACGCCCGGCTAATTTTTTGTATTTTTAGTAGAGACGGGGTTTCTCCGTGTTAGCCAGGATGGTCTCGATCTCCTGACCTCGTGATCCGCCCGCCTCGACCTCCCAAAGTGCTGGGATTACAGGCGTGAGTCACCGCGCCCGGCCCCCGACTCTATTTTAAAAACCGCGTGGATTCCAGCTTGGTGGGTGTTCCACAGCGCGTGGGTGTGAGACGCAGCTCAGTGGCGTCAACTCAGCAAGGTTCCAGGGTGGTAAAGACGGCCTGGGGCCGGAGGAGGACCGCCAGGGAGAAGCTACGTTGGCCCGACTTGCGTCCGCGACCCGGGCAGCCCCAGGCGCCTGTGTAGCTGTTGGGTGTGTGCCGCAGAGGCTGGCCGGGTGCAGGAAGGGGCGGAGCGCATCCATGGCAACGCAGGACGCCCGAGTAGCTTGGCTGTGGCGCCGTCCCCATGGGAACCAGAAGGCGCGCGCCCGCAGCCGCGGCATAGTTACGCAGGCGCAGTGGGGAGAAACGCGACGCCTTGGGCCGCTCTGCCGAATGCAACCGCGCCCCCAGGAGACCCGGTGCCCGCCCTCCTACCATTCCACGCGGCTCGAGCCCGCGTGCGGGCCTCTTTCAGGCCGCTCCTAGTGGACGCAGAGGCGGGCCGAGGACGGTGAGTGACGCCGACGGACACCCTCGGCCAGGCTCACCCTGCCCTGCTGCCTTCCTGTCCCCAGGTGCCAGCCCCCAGGCCCCAAGAGGAGCTGGTCCCCAGGACAGAGGAGGGAGAGGAGCAAGAGGCTCCCCTGGGCCCCTTCCAGGCCCCACCTCCAGGTATGGCACCATCTACACACTTGTCCCTGCCCCTAAGGTACTTGCCTTTTCTCTCCTGTTTTAGGTCACAGGCGCGAGATGGAGTCCCCAAGAGGGTGGACCCTGCAGGTGGCCCCAGAGGAAGGCCAGGTCCTCTGCAATGTGAAGACTGCCACGAGGGGCCTCTCTGAGGGGGCTGTGTCTGGAGGCTGGGGGGCCTGGGAAAACTCCACGGAGGTTCCGAGGGAGGCAGGGGACGGCCAGCGGCAGCAAGCCACACTGGGGGCGGCGGACGAACAGGGAGGCCCCGGCAGGGAGCTGGGCCCCGCAGACGGTGGGCGGGACGGGGCTGGGCCCAGGAGCGAGCCTGCAGACCGGGCGTTGCGCCCTTCGCCTCTCCCAGAGGAGCCGGGCTGCCGGTGCGGGGAGTGCGGCAAGGCGTTCAGCCAGGGCTCTTACTTGCTGCAGCATCGGCGCGTGCACACAGGCGAGAAGCCGTACACGTGCCCCGAGTGCGGCAAGGCCTTCGCCTGGAGCTCCAACCTCAGCCAGCACCAGCGCATCCACAGCGGCGAGAAGCCCTACGCTTGCAGGGAGTGCGGCAAGGCCTTCCGCGCGCACTCGCAGCTCATCCACCACCAGGAGACACACAGCGGCCTGAAGCCCTTCCGCTGCCCGGACTGCGGCAAGTCCTTCGGCCGAAGCACCACGCTGGTGCAGCACCGACGCACGCACACGGGCGAGAAGCCCTACGAGTGCCCGGAGTGCGGCAAGGCCTTCAGCTGGAACTCCAATTTCCTGGAGCACCGGCGCGTGCACACGGGCGCGCGGCCGCACGCCTGCCGGGACTGTGGCAAGGCCTTCAGCCAGAGCTCCAACCTGGCCGAGCACCTGAAGATCCACGCGGGCGCACGGCCACACGCCTGTCCCGACTGCGGCAAGGCCTTCGTGCGTGTGGCGGGGCTGCGGCAGCACCGGCGCACGCACAGCAGCGAGAAGCCCTTCCCCTGCGCCGAGTGCGGAAAGGCTTTCCGCGAGAGCTCGCAGCTCCTGCAGCACCAGCGCACGCACACTGGTGAGCGGCCCTTCGAGTGCGCCGAGTGCGGCCAGGCTTTCGTCATGGGCTCCTACCTGGCGGAGCACCGGCGCGTGCACACGGGCGAGAAGCCTCATGCGTGCGCCCAGTGCGGCAAGGCCTTCAGCCAGCGCTCCAACCTACTGAGCCACCGGCGCACGCACTCGGGCGCCAAGCCCTTCGCCTGCGCCGACTGCGGCAAGGCCTTCCGCGGCAGTTCCGGCCTGGCGCACCACCGGCTTTCGCACACGGGAGAGCGACCCTTCGCCTGCGCAGAATGCGGCAAGGCCTTCCGCGGCAGCTCCGAGCTGCGCCAGCACCAGCGCCTGCACTCTGGCGAGAGGCCGTTCGTCTGCGCCCACTGCAGCAAGGCCTTCGTGCGCAAGTCGGAGCTCTTAAGCCACCGGCGCACGCACACGGGCGAGAGGCCCTACGCTTGCGGCGAGTGCGGGAAGCCTTTCAGCCACCGTTGCAACCTCAACGAGCACCAGAAGCGGCACGGGGGCCGCGCTGCGCCCTGACCCGAGGACGCCCTGAGCGGGAGGTCGCGGACACACGGCATTGCGGGGTCTCGGGCGTGAGTGCGCTGTCTGCTGGCCCAGACTTTTTCGGGCCGCCGGTGCGGGCGCCCTCCTGCTGGGAGTGCAGGGGCGGCCTTGGGTGTGGAGAACCCTGGCTGCACAGTCCCTTTGACGATAGTCCACCGGCCACCCAGGCCTGTCTGGGGACATGTAGGATGGGCTCTTACCCCAGGGAGGGCGGCAGGCTCCACTTCGGCGAGAGGTTCGTCCATGCAGAGGTGGGCAAGAACTGGGGTCTCCGACAGGTGTGGCTATTTCTTTGAGTTCTCTGGCACTGTCAAAAGCAGCCAACCCACCCCCCAGTCCACATGGTCACCACTGCTGCTACCAGCTGCTCAGTGCAGTGGCCACTGTGTCTCCTAAGGTGCTCGCTTCAGTCAGCACTTCATCTCAGGCAACCACAGGTGACAGTTAAACATGATGAAACCGCATGCTATGGCTTTCTAGTGTCTCATATTCTGTTGGCAAGAAGCTCAGCACTGCATTCCTGACCGAGGTCAGAACCAGATCAATCTCAGAATCTCACCTGTGTAGGTCTGTTTCATGGGACTTTTCTTTTTTGGGGGAGGGGGCAGGGTTTCACTCTGTCACCCAGGCTGGAGTGCAGTGGTGCAATCACTGTTTATTGCAGCCGCGACTTCTTAGGCTCAGGTGATCCTCCCACCTCAGCCTCCCAAGCAGCTGGGATGACAGACTTGCGTCACTACACCTGGCTAATTTTAAAATTTTTTGTAAGGACAGTGTCTCACCATGTTGCCTAGGCGGGTCTCAAAACTCCTGGGCTCAAGTGATCCTCCTGCCTCAGCCTCCCAAAGCGTTGGGATTATAGGCGTGAGCCACCGCACCTGGCCAGGGAACCTTCTTTATACCAAGTACCACACCAGTCAGAGTCAAGTCAGGAAATAGAAACCACACTAGGTATTTCAAACAGAGGGGATATAAGTTAGGGACTGATTGTGCAGGTTTTGCAAGGCTCAGAGAGCAAAAGTGGATGTTGCAGAATCTCAGAGCTGGATACTTGCAGGAAGCTGCTACCACCCTTAGGGCTGGAGAACCCAGGGAAGCTAAGAGGAGGGTGCAACGAGGCTGGTGTTGGGACTGCCAAAGGAAACACAGAATGACAGCTCCATCTCTGCAGACCTCAGATTTGACCAGGCCTCTGGCTGCCTGGGCAGCCTCATTGCCAATGGGCTGAAAGGTTCTGTCACTGTTCAGTGGTCTGACTTCTGAGTTCTGTGCACACCCTGAGCTCTGCTCCTCTGGCCTGGCCACCAGTCCTTGTCTGAGTGCCCCAGGTCTGGTTATGACTTCAGGCCTCAGCACCTGGTTGTCTCTTCTGCAAAGAATGCATTCTCCCCCAGTCCACCCAGAACACACAGCCTCCATCCAGGTACTGGCTCTGAGCAGGACAGAGAGCATGCAGCAGGTGCTCAGCAATATGGAAATGGGACCAAACAGAGGGAGTCTCCACAGCTCCCCGTCCCTCACAGCAGAAGCCAGAGCCGCTGCAGTGCCCAGCTGGTCTTCATCACGTCTATGAGCTCTGCAATCGCTCTGCAGTCGCCTCAACTCCTGGTCTCCTCTGCTCCTTCTCACTGCACCCGCATCTCCCATGTTTGCACTGGCTGTTCCCTCTGCCTGGAATGCTCCTTGCCCAGTTATCCCACTGTCTTCTTTGCATCTGGCACACAGTAGATGCTCAATAAATGCCTGTGGAATGAATGAGTGGGGAGGATGCAGTGCAGGGGGCAGAT